CCTTTGCTCGAATGTGTGAGACTCTGACCCACCTGCTTCAAATTGCATTAGTCCCTTCCCCCACCCTACCCCATCTCTTTTACCTTGCTTCATTCTTCTTTTGTCCTGAGAGGGAAAAAGAAGAGGGGAGGCCGTGGAAGGGCTCCATCATTCAAAGTATTACATGTTGTGATTATTTTCTGTGTCTCCCCTAACCCCATGTAAGCCCCCGTCTACTCTTTTCACTACTGTTTTCCCAGTGCACATAGTAGGTGCTCAATATTTGTTCAATGAATACCGATGCCTGAGACCTTTCTGTACCAAGGGCTGGTTTCCTACTCCACAATGCACTGAACATATATAGGCAGGGTGGGCTGACGGAGGTGTAGGAATGAAATGGGCGCCTGTTCCTCCCAGTGATCTCAGTGTGCGACCTTGGGGGCGGGACGGGCGGCTAAACTGGGAAGGTGCGCGGATATGATACAGACAAACCTCATCATACCGTCCCTCCAAGAAATGCACTTGCCAGGCTGGCCTTCACTTTTCCTAATGCTCTTCAGTGAGTTTCACCTGTCAAATTCTGCTACACAGAGAGGGTGCAGAGAAACTGAATAATCCCTTTTTCTATTCTGAAAATAAAGCAAAACAAAACAGGATCTGCACACTTGTGTTGTGACTAGGCAGGCAAACTGGAGAACTGAGGCAAAAGCATCCTTATATCTAAATAATAGTAATGGAAACGTCGAAAAAAGTTATTTGCTGAGTCATGGCTGAGGATCCTGACTTCGCTAGTTTGGCAGATGCAAACAGGGCACGCAACTAGGAGTCCAGCAGGTTTTGCAGTGACCTGCGATGGTGGTGGGGAGCGGGCTTCTAGCTCAGCCCCCGGGCCCATTTTCACGCAGGGAGCGGCGCCCAGCTGGGGCGGGCTCTCCGCGAGGGGCGTGTCTCTGCCTGGCCTCGCCCGCCCCGGCCCGGCAGCGAATGAGCGGGCGCGCCGGGAGGGCGCGAGGTCAGGGGGCTGGGGACGCGCGTGGGGATCGCTACCCGGCTCGGCCACTGCTGGGCGGACACCTGGGCGCGCCGCCGCGGGAGGAGCCCGGACTCGGGCCGAGGCTGCCCAGGCAATGCGTTCACTCGGCGCAAACATGGCTGCGGCCCTGCGCGCCGCGGGCGTCCTGCTCCGCGATCCGCGTAAGTGGGTCTGTCGCGGCGGCCGCCAGGGCCCTCCCACGTTTCTGATGCAAACCGTGAATAGGTTGTGACCACAGGATGAGCTGATGGGACTGTGGATCTCACACACCTGGCTGGGACAGCATTTCCAACTGTGACACCTTGAACAAGGCACCTAACCTCGCCAGAGCTTTGGTAAATGTACATTGAAATCCTAATTTTTTTTTGATTTCATGCGAGCACTTTAATTTTGTCACAGTGGCATCCAGCAGCTGGAGGGTCTGTCAGCCATGGAGGTGGAAGTCAGGTGCAGCTGCAGCGGCCGTCACCACAGAAACAGCCCAGCATGCCCAGGGTGCAAAACCTCAAGTTCAACCGCAGAAGAGGTATGAGTCTAACATCAGGTACAAATAAGAATACAAATCAACCGTTGTATTTTATTTTATATAGGAAGCCGAAAACTGGAATATTAATGCTAAACATGGGAGGCCCTGAAACTCTTGGAGATGTTCACGACTTCCTTCTGAGACTCTTCTTGGACCGAGACCTCATGACACTTCCTATTCAGAAGTGAGATATATATAAACACCTCAATTATAACCAAATCCACTTACCTGTATGTTAAATGATTTAGTAAGCTGGCACCATTCATCGCCAAACGCCGAACCCCCAAGATTCAAGAGCAGTACCGCAGGATTGGAGGCGGATCCCCCATCAAGATATGGACTTCCAAGCAGGGAGAGGGCATGGTGAAGCTGCTGGATGAATTGTCCCCCAACACAGGTATGGTGTTTCTTCATTAACATGTAACTAGAACTTTCTCCTTTCCACATGTGCTTCCTAATAGCCCCTCACAAATACTATATTGGATTTCGGTACGTCCATCCTTTAACAGAAGAAGCAATTGAAGAGATGGAGAGAGATGGCCTAGAAAGGGCTATTGCTTTCACACAGTATCCACAGTACAGCTGCTCCACCACAGGTAAGGGCATCTCTCTGACAGTGGAAAGGTAGTGCATCTACTAAGTGGTCTCTGTATATTTCAGGCAGCAGCTTAAATGCCATTTACAGATACTATAATCAAGTGGGACGGAAGCCCACGATGAAGTGGAGCACTATTGACAGGTGGCCCACACATCACCTCCTCATCCAGGTAAGCCAGTGCTTGCCAGCTGCCTGTCACCCCTCTTTATCCTCCTTTCTTGTTACTCACTCAGTGCTTTGCAGATCATATTCTAAAGGAACTGGACCATTTTCCACTTGAGAAGAGAAGCGAGGTGGTCATTCTGTTTTCTGCTCACTCACTGCCCATGTCTGTAAGTAAGAACATTTTCTGGGATGACCTAGTATGGCTGAACACCCATTGTGTCTCTGCTGCAGGTGGTCAACAGAGGCGACCCATATCCTCAGGAGGTAAGCGCCACTGTCCAAAAAGTCATGGAAAGGCTGGAGTACTGCAACCCCTACCGACTGGTGTGGCAATCCAAGGTAAGTGGCTTCCACACTGGCGGGCGGCCAGCTCCACTTACGCATTCGTCTATCTTTCGCATAGGTTGGTCCAATGCCCTGGTTGGGTCCTCAAACAGACGAATCTATCAAAGGGCTTTGTGAGAGGGGGAGGAAGAATATCCTCTTGGTTCCGATAGCATTTACCAGTGACCATATTGAAACGCTGTATGAGCTGGACATCGAGTACTCTCAAGTTTTAGCCAAGGAGGTAAATGCACCCATCTGCCTTTTTCCCATCATGTGTTTTTCCTCCCTTTTCTCATTTGATTCAGTGTGGAGTTGAAAACATCAGAAGAGCTGAGTCTCTTAATGGAAATCCATTGTTCTCTAAGGTATCTACAGTGTTACAATCGTTTTAGTAGAATCATGCGTCTTTGCCTCTTGTCTATCTTCCAGGCCCTGGCCGACTTGGTGCATTCACACATCCAGTCAAACGAGCTGTGTTCCAAGCAGCTGACCCTGAGCTGTCCGCTCTGTGTCAATCCTGTCTGCAGGGAGACTAAATCCTTCTTCACCAGCCAGCAGCTGTGACCCCCGCCGGTGGACCCCGTGGCGTTAGGCAAATGCCCAACCTCCAGATACCTCCGATGTGGAGAGGGTGTTATTTAGAGATCAAGGAAGGAAGTCATCCTTCCTTGATATATATACAGCCTTTGGGTACAAATTGTGTGGTTTCTTGAGGATTGGACTCTTGATGGATTTCTATTTTTATATAACTATACAGTAAGCATTTGTATTTTCTCTCTCTAGGTATAAGTTACTAGTTTGGAATGTCCATCAGGACCTTTAATAAATGAGTTAAAAATTTGTCTTATGAGACACACCTATTTAAGTACAGATTTTGGCTTTATTGCCCAAAACCCTCCTGAAAGGGTACGGAGAGTCCCCTCTGTGGGCTGGCAGTGTGAATGAGATCTGTTTAGTCTCGTGCATATAGTTGCTGTTTTTTAAATGAACACAGTTGAGTATTTGAAGTGAATTTGAAAAAGAAATGTTACTTAATCTTTCCCTAAGCCCATGGGTTACAGAATGCTAGGGAGGCAATTTGGTTACCTGCAATGGCTGCTTTTGCCAGCGAGGCCACCATTCATTGGTCATCTTGGTATTTGTGTGTGAATCTCACTTTCCTCAATGTAAAAAGGAATCAAGTATGGATTTCAGAGGTGCTCTTAGATTCCCCATACACCCAAGGGTAATAAACGTGTACAAGTACAGTGTTCATGATACGTGCCTTGGTGGGAGTCCGTGGTGCCACAGGGAAGGGGCTCCCACTGCTTCTGGTCTCCAGGGACAGTGCTGCTGGAAAGGCTAGTGATGAGCTTCACCCTGGAGCTCCTCCCGGGACCTTGCAAGCCTCTCCATCCAGCATCTTCTCTATCTTAGTTGAATGCCTTCTTTCTGAACATTTGTTTTAAGAATTATTTTATAAAGTCAACAATACTTTGCTTGAATTCTTTCTTAATTTACGATTTTTTATTATAAAAATGTATAGTGATACAATGGGACATGTGAAGAATACAGAAAAGTAACCACTTTAATGCAATAACTGTTATCATAATATTGTATTTCGTGGTAGTCCTTTCCTGTAGATATTTTTAATGCCATTTAATGCCATTGTCACCTTGGATTTATGAGTGAAAAGTGTTTCTAAAAATATAGAAATAATGTCAGATCAGAGTCTGATCTTCTATGTTTGTATTTAAATGGATTAAAAGATCCCCGGTGGTTCCATGAAGAATTTGTAAAGATCACTTTCTCTTTCCTCCAAGCCCTGAAACTTTGTTCTTCAAAAGAGCGTTTCTTTTTTTTTTTTTTTTTAGCCAGTTTATAAAGTGGAAGTATTAGGAGATTCATAAATCTTCTATATTGAGAATTGGCTATGTTAATAAATATTACAACATCATTAAGGTTTTAGCTAAGTTTGATTCATGCTGTCTGTTAAATCAAAACTGATCTAAATCAGAATTATTAAATGTGAGGAGCTTTTTTAATACAGGAAAAGAAACATGTCATCCACTTGAGTTAATAGTTTTCCTACGTTGATGACAGCCCTCATGAGTAGCATCCACATTTTTAAAATTTCAAATTGGTTTTTCTACTAGTAGATTGTGTTTCTAGAGAAAGATACAAGGCATAGGTGATTGTTTAGGATTTTCCTCTAGCCTTTGCCATTACCTTTTTGGGGATGAGGTTCACAGTAGACTTTGAGTGACCGTCCCACCGTGAAGTGAATTCTCTGAGCTGGTGGTGTGGTGCTGGAAGGAAGGTTATTTTTGGAGCCACTCTCTCCCCTTAAGGATATTTCCCAAGGGCCTGCTTCAATTCTTTGATGACTTTAGAGGTGAAAAAATATTTTTATGGAGATGATGCAGAAAACTCCAATTCAGGAGCCCTTGCGAGTATATCTGAAGCACTTATTTGCTAAGGAAACCTGAATTGATAGCAGTACTGTGCTGTCTGGAATAATGTCCTTGATACTGAGTTGGGACCAGACTGGCTTTTATAGTGACAGGCAAAGAGGAATTTATTGAGATCACTGCTCATGGCATTTGTTGCTGTAAGAAGTGTTGCCTTTGATTGTTACTAACCACGGATGGGTAACGGTCATACATTAGGCTAGTGTTTGGTAGGACAAAATCTTTTTAGAGCTTTGAGAATTGTCATCCTGTTGGTCAACTTTGAAATACAAATGTTTGCCCTGGTAATTAGCAATGAACTGCTGGCAGTTTCTTCAGCTGTGTATATACGGATCTGGCTTTTAATTGATGAATCAACTTCTACAGAAACTTTTGCAGGGACAGTGTTGATGAGGCAGTTTAGCTTGCCAGGGTGATGATAAAGCCCAGGTCCCTGCATGTATAGTGCTCTTCTAAAGAATATGCATTCTTGAACTACTTAACTTTTTAAAAATCACAATAAATTTTTGCACTCAAAATTTGCTTCGTATCAGGAGAAATGAACTCATTGTTTTGTTTTGTTTTTTTTTTTTTTTAAGATGGAGTCTTGCTATGTCACCCAGGCTGGAGGGCAGTGGTGCGATCTCGGCTCACTGCTACTTCCACCTCCTGGGCTCAAGTGATCCTCCCACCTCAGCCTCCAAGTAGCTGGGACTACAGGAGTGCTTCACCACGCTGGGCTACTTTTTTATATTTTTTGTAGAGATGGGGTTTTGCCATGTTGTCCAGGCTGGTCTTGAACTCCTGGGCTCAAGGGATTCTCCTGCCTCAGTCTCCCAAAGTGCTGGGATTACAAGGATGAGCCTCTGCACCTGGCCCTGAACTCATTATTAAAAGCCCTTTAAATGTGAGGCTGGGTGCCGTGCCTTACATGTGTAATTCCAATACTTTGGAAGGCCAAGGTTGGAGGATTGCTTGATCCCAAGAGTTCAAGACCAGCCTGGGCAACATAGGGAGACCCTGACTCTACAAAAAATAAAGTAAAAATTAACTGGGTGTAGTGTCACATGCCTGTAGTTCCAGCTACTTAGGAGGCTGAGGTGGTAGGATTGCTTGAGCCCAGCAGTTTGAGGTTGCAGTGAGGTGTGATTGCACCACTGCACTCCAGCCTGGGTGACAGAGGAAGACCCTGTCCCAAAACCAAAAAAAAGAAAAGAAATACAGAGACTGGGTCATTTACAAAGGAAAGAGGTTTAATTGACTCGGTTCGGCTTTCTGAGGAAGCCTTAGGAAATTGACAATCATGGCAGAAGGGGAAGCAGATGTCTTACATGGCAGTGAGTGAGAGCAAGCAAAGGGGAAGAGCCCCCTTATAAAACCATCAGATCTCGTGAGAACTGGCTGTCACAAGAACAGCATGGGGGAACTGTCTCCATGTTCCAATCTCCTTCCACCAGGTCCCTCCCTCAACACGTGGGGATTATGGGGATTACAATTTGAAATGAGATTTGGGTGGGGAACAGAGCCAAATCATATCATTCCACCCTGGCCCCTCCCAAATCACATGTCCTTTTTACATTTCAAAACCAATCATGCCTTCACAACAGTCCTCCAGAGTCTTAACTCATTCCAGCATTAACCCAAAAGTCCAAGTTCAAAGTCTCATCCAAGACAAGGCAAGTCCCTTCTGCCTGTGAGCCTGTAACATTAAAAGCAAGTTAGTGACTTCCAAGATACAATGGGAGTACAGACATTGGTAAATGTTCCCATTCCAAATGGGAGAAATTGGCCAAAACACAGGGGCTACAGGCCCCATGCACCACTGCACTCCACTGTGCAAGTCTGAAACCCGGCAGGGCACTCCTTAAATTTTTTTTTTTTTTTTTTGAGATGGAGTCTCGCTCTGTTGCCCAAGCTGGAGTACAGTGGCACGATCTCGGCTCACTGCAACCTCCGCCTCTTGGGTTCAAAGGATCATCCTGCCTCAGCCTCCGGAGTAGCTGGGCTACTCAGGCGTGTGCCACCATGCCCGGCTAATTTTTGTATTTTTAGTAGAGATGGGGCCTGACCATGTTGGTCAGGCTGGTCTCTAATTCCTGACCTCGTGATCCACCCGCCTCAGCCTCTGAAAGTGTTGGGATTACAGGCGTGAGCCACCATCCCCGGCCTACTCAATAAATCTTAAAGTTCCGGAATAATCTCCTTTGACTCCATGTCTCACCTCCAGGTCACGCTGATGCAAGAGGTGGGCTAATCTTTCTAGTAAATTCCATATTTAATTCAAGAAACCATAACTTAAGGCATGTAAAAGAGATCCTTTGCTCAATGTGATGCCATTGTGCTTATCCAAAGTATATTATTATTACCCACAAAGGGTGAGAGATTAGGCTGCAGCCATACCCCAAGTGGAGTGAGCAGCAAGACCTGCCCCCTGCTCAGAGTGTAGATGACTGGGGGCACCTGCATTCCTAGGGGCTCTGCCGTATGAGCTCCTGTCGATGCGGCAAAGGACCACCTTGCCCAACGACAGCGGGAAGGCAGAATTTAAAGCTGGCAGCTGTAAGCGAACGTCTATGTGTGCGCACGGGGGCACGTGAAGGCACAGGTGCATCAGCCAAGAACCTCCAATTCACCTCTTAACCTTCTCACCTCACCTGAAACCCCTTCTGCCAGAATCCTGAAGGTGGCCCAGGAACAGGGCTCCTAACGTTAGGTGGAAATGGGAAATTCATTGAGATGTCACAAGCTGGAATAAGAAAATTCTGAGCTCACCCGGAAACTAATGCCCTAAATTAAGATTATTCAGCTTCTCAATTTTTAATAGCAAAATGGAGACCTGAGTGTGGATAACTTTTAGTATCTGTGGGGGATCCTGGAACCAATTCCCTGCCAATATAGAAGGACAACTGTCTACAGTACTTGAAGTATTATTAACTACATTCGCCATGCTGTATGTTAGATCCCCAGAACATATTTATCCTGCATATCTAAAATTTTGATCATTTTACAAACTTTCTATTTTTTTTGTCAATTTTCTCCAGCTAGACACTTGTGCAATACGGCTATTATCTGATCTTTGCCTTAAATGTTGTGCTTCTTTTCCATATGCACGTATTTTGCAAAATATAAAGTGTGTAGAGCTATATAGCACTCAGCCAAGTGGTGGGTACCTGCAGGTGCTTCAGAGAAGTAAATTGATGCTGCTAATATTTGTTGAATGGCACGAATATGATGAGCAATAGCAGGTGGTGCCCTTCAGCCAGACCATCGCTCCGTGCGTCTGATGCATCTTGCCAAAGAGTAGTTCTGGGAGGTGGTTGCCTCTAGAGAACACATTCCTCCTATTCTGGGGTCCCGTGAGAGAAAGAAATGCTTTTGCTTTTGATGTGGGACTCTTACTAAGCCTTTCTTCAGAGAAAAGGAAGTGAAAAATGCACCCCATGATAATCAGTTTCTTACAACATACTGTGATAGTACCGGCTTCGTTGTTTTTAGCTGGAATCATTAGCTTCCATTTTTAGAATAACAGCTATTGGCTAAATTAGGCTACAGTAGGCCATTAAGATGGATGTTGGAATTAAAAACATTTTTGGAAAAAAGCCTGCTTTGAGCCTTTGTTATAAGCCCTTGGGTAGAGATCTGGGTCCTGTTTCTGATTTCTTGTGAGCCTTCACTCTGACAGTTTTGTTTCCAGAAACACACTCTTAGCCTGCTCCTGAAATGGGAACAGACAGGCCAACTTCCCCTCTCCAGTCTCCCCTGCGGGTCAAAGCTTTACTTTCCTGTCATGTTAAGAAAGAATAGATTTAACCTTGATAATCCATGTAGTATTCTGTATTTTTACCTTTTCCTTATCTGAAAAAAAGTGTATATATGGCATGGAATTGATTGCACAGGCACATGGCATGTTGGCTTGTGAACCAATTGTTAAAATTTCAAGTTAATCATTAAAATAATATCTTTCAAATTAAGTTATATTAAAAACAAAGGTAACATTCTAAATTCATTACTTTCTAATTATTTCGCCCTTTTTTTTGTCGTTGATTATTTAGACTTAAGAAAGTGATGGGAAAAACGTTAATAACACAGTACATAAGTTGTTTCTGTAGCCATTACACTGTGATTTTCACAAACACTTGAACACTTGAATAGTCTTCCATTATTTGAAAACTATTATTCAACTTATCCAAGTGAAGTATTGGCATACAAAGAAGTTGTTTCATATTTGCATTGCTCATGAATGTAAACAAAATGTCGATATGTGTGAACTATACTTGTTGATCAATTGCAACCATAGGTTGGCTGCAGATGCGAGAGCTTGGTAAACATCAACAAAAGCATTCTCTGAGAATGAATTGACTATATGGAATTTGTAGGAAAGTGTATTGTGTATTTTATTATTATTTGTAAATTGTGTATTCCACATCTTTTAGATTAGTAAAATTTATAGTAAACATACTCTCACACCTACATTATATGCATAGACTGTTTTTCAGATTGCT